ATTCTTCTTGTTACTCTGGAACTCGGAAACATTTATCTTTAGGATTGTTTAATTTTATAGGGTCATTTTTAACCACATACTTAAAAAAGAATAATTGACGTATGAAAACCCTTTTTTCCCTCTGCTTTAGAAATCTAAATTCTGACCTGAAAAGCAATCTGCAAGTAGCATCCTGTCAAACTGAGATGTGTTATTTTTCCTGTCTGTTCTCTGCTTTATTAAATCGTCATATACTGCACATGATTTTCCCCCCAGACCAGGCCTGCCTTGGGCTCTCTGTTGCATTGTTAACTATTTAAGCATTAGACTGGCGCAGAGATGGCAGGTGGGAAAAGCTGAGGGATTTGATCTCCTCCCTGCCAGAGTTCTCCTCTTTCACGAGTGCTGCTTACATTGAACAGCTTAAGAATAAGCTCCTGTGTGAGCCCTTGGAGGCCAAGGAGTATTGTTGAATTCAGAAAGGAATCGCTTTCTTTTTGTGATAATTTGAATATTTTGACAATGAAGCTAAGCTACTTCACTGCCTGGTTTGCGTACCTCACGTTATGTGCACCCTTTCCTGGGAAGCAGAAGAACCCCTGCCTCTTTGAATACATAAATTGGTATTGTCCGTTTGTGAGATGGGTAGGTGCAAAGGAAGAATCATCCGGAAGAATTTTACTCTTTTGCTTTAATGTCTTTTTAAAGCTCTTTCAAAAAAAATTTTATACAAGCCTTTGGAGACCACCCAATTAAACCAGCACAATAAATGTTGAGCATTTTGAGGAAAGAGATGGACCATAAAGATGATTTGTAAAGTGTTTATACAAGCAAAACAAGGAATATGTTGGAAACAATTTCCCTAAATGACTCAGGCAAATAACCTGCTCACCTCCAGTATTTTCCTGTATTGTGATGCATTAACGTTAAAAACAGTTGTCCCAAAATGGCCTTGGTTTTTCCATTTTTAACTTAAAAGGATGTTCTCATACAAAATAAATGGACATAGCCTTTTTGATCAAATTCACAGAAGAAAATAGGCAAGTGAATAAATCACTTAGGCGAGATATAAATTGGCTTTGTTCCATAGCAGATTTGCCTTTGTACTAGTTAAGAAAATCCTGAAAAGCTTTCCCTGTAAGAGGATCAGTTGGTTGGAATAGCCTTGGTAGGAAGAAGCCAAGTTTGATAATTACTTGGTGAACGGAAATGCTGGTTTCCAAATGCTCATCAGGGTTCAGTGGCACAAAGCTGGCTGTAGACTTGGCTTCTGTAGATTTGGTAAAAACGTAAATTCCTGGGGTCCCAGTGATGCTGTTTTAGTCTGTACTGATTTGCCCTGTGGCCACCCAGGAATCTGTATTTTTAAAAGTTTTCCATGCTGATTCTAATGCATAGCCAGGTTTAGTAACCATTTAATTCAGTATTCAACTTAGAGACTTCAACCTTCTTGCACTGCAAATTTGATAAATCTTTGTTTATATGAATCTCCTTTGTTGAGTGCCAACTGGTTATTTGCTGACTTTCTTTCAATTCAGAATTTGTTTTAGGTTCTGTTATTGCATAGATTTGCATACCTGTTTTATGGTATTTTAATACTGTTGGTTTTAAAAAATACCATTTCCTCTGAGTGCTGTTCTGAATATATTATGTAAGCAATTTTGTGTGTTCTTTTTTTTCCACTTGCATAAAGCAGGGGAAAAGTTGAGAGTTTTTCTTAATCCAGTTGCAAGTAGGACAAAGGATATGAGTGTTTAAAGATCATCTATTAAAATGCATGAAAAAACACTAGAAAATCTCCTGTGCACATCGCCAGTCGTGTGTGTGCTCTAGAAGTGAAGTTCAGGGGGTAACATAATGGAGGAATGTTTTCCTAGCTTCATTCCCTGACGATGTACAAGGTCTCTTCTCACAGGTTTGAATCTTCAGACAAACTTCTGGGAGGACTCGGTCCCTGCCTCGCAGCAGATGTTCCCTGTCACTCAGTAGGTGCGCATGTTTTAAGATTATTTCTAGTTGGGATGCAAGAAAACTGTTCCTCTTCTCTCCACAGCCAATCCGGGGGACCCAGGACATGCCCCAGCTATAGTGATGCAGATTACCTTTCTGCTCCTGAATCGCACCTGTGCCTCAGACTTTCTCCCCTCAGCTTGAGACTGCATGTAAACTGGGATGTGTGAAAGCAGGAAGCAAAGCTAGTGACAGCTGAGAGGTCCATGTCTGGGTAGAACCAGGCCCACGATGCTGCCTCTCCCGTGGTCTGGAGTTCAGCTGCAGGGACTCTGCTGATGTGCCCAGCACCATCGTTCTGTTTGTGCTTAAATGGCACAGCATTTGGTCAGCACATCTGAAAAGGAAGGTGTGAGAAGCAAAGCCCATGGCCACGTTCCCCTGCCAGTTATGTGGCAAGACGTTCCTCACCCTGGAGAAGTTCACGATTCACAATTATTCCCACTCCAGGGAGCGGCCGTACAAGTGTGTGCAGCCTGACTGTGGCAAAGCCTTTGTTTCCAGATATAAATTGATGAGGTGAGAGGCTTTGGCAAAGGTATGCACTTTTACTCTATTGTGAAATTTCTCCTTCTGCTCCTAGGCATATGGCTACCCATTCTCCCCAGAAATCTCACCAGTGTGCTCACTGTGAGAAGACGTTCAACCGGAAAGACCACCTGAAAAACCACCTCCAGACCCACGACCCCAACAAAATGGCCTTTGGGTGTGAGGAGTGTGGGAAGAAGTACAACACCATGCTGGGCTATAAGAGGCACCTGGCCCTCCATGCGGCCAGCAGTGGGGACCTCACCTGTGGGGTCTGTGCCCTGGAGCTAGGGAGCACCGAGGTGCTACTGGACCACCTCAAAGCCCATGCGGAAGAGAAGCCCCCTAGCGGAACCAAGGAAAAGAAGCACCAGTGCGACCACTGTGAAAGATGCTTCTACACCCGGAAGGATGTGCGACGCCACCTGGTGGTCCACACAGGATGCAAGGACTTCCTGTGCCAGTTCTGTGCCCAGAGATTTGGGCGCAAGGATCACCTCACCCGGCATACCAAGAAGACCCACTCACAGGAGCTGATGAAAGAGAGCTTGCAGACCGGAGACCTTCTGAGCACCTTCCACACCATCTCGCCTTCATTCCAACTGAAGGCTGCTGCCTTGCCTCCTTTCCCTTTAGGAGCTTCTGCCCAGAACGGGCTTGCAAGTAGCTTGCCAGCTGAGGTCCATAGCCTCACCCTCAGTCCCCCAGAACAAGCCGCCCAGCCTATGCAGCCGCTGCCAGAGTCCCTGGCCTCCCTCCACCCCTCGGTATCCCCTGGCTCTCCTCCGCCACCCCTTCCCAATCACAAGTACAACACCACTTCTACCTCATACTCCCCACTTGCAAGCCTGCCCCTCAAAGCAGATACTAAAGGTTTTTGCAATATCAGTTTGTTTGAGGACTTGCCTCTGCAAGAGCCTCAGTCACCTCAAAAGCTCAACCCAGGTTTTGATCTGGCTAAGGGAAATGCTGGTAAAGTAAACCTGCCCAAGGAGCTGCCTGCAGATGCTGTGAACCTAACAATACCTGCCTCTCTGGACCTGTCCCCCCTGTTGGGCTTCTGGCAGCTGCCCCCTCCTGCTACCCAAAATACCTTTGGGAATAGCACTCTTGCCCTGGGGCCTGGGGAATCTTTGCCCCACAGGTTAAGCTGTCTGGGGCAGCAGCAGCAAGAACCCCCACTTGCCATGGGCACTGTGAGCCTGGGCCAGCTCCCCCTGCCCCCCATCCCTCATGTGTTCTCAGCTGGCACTGGCTCTGCCATCCTGCCTCATTTCCATCATGCATTCAGATAATTGATTTTTAAAGTGTATTTTTCGTATTCTGGAAGATGTTTTAAGAAGCATTTTAAATGTCAGTTACAATATGAGAAAGATTTGGAAAACGAGACTGGGACTATGGCTTATTCAGTGATGACTGGCTTGAGATGATAAGAGAATTCTCGAACTGCATGTATTGTGCCAATCTGTCCTGAGTGTTCATGCTTTGTACCAAATTTAATGAACGCGTGTTCTGTAATCAAACTGCAAATATTGTCATAACCAACATCCAAAATGACGGCTGCTATATATAAGTGTTTGTCATATGGAATTTAATCGTAAGCCATGATCATAATGTTAACTAAATAACTTTATGTGGCACTGCCTAGTAAGGGAACTATGGAAAGGTTTGGATTTCTCCAAATCTGGGAGAATTTTCAAAATAAGAAAATAACCTTTATATGATATACTATGACTAGGCTGTGTATTTCTTTTCAGGGATTTTTCTACCTTCAGGGTTGGATGTAGTTTAGTTACTATTACCATAGCCAACCTGTAGTTTTACATATACATTTTCTTGTGGAGCAATAGAGTTCTCCATTTTACAGAAGCATTTTAAATGTAGTTTGAATATTTTCCACAAGATGCTGCAATGTGAGTTATCACTTCATTTATCTTAAAGAAAGACTAAACTGGTTGTCAGTTACATCTGACAGAAAAAAAAAAAAAATCACTGTGTAACCAGGTTAAGTGGTAAAATAATCCAGGCGTCAGTCAAAGGCATTTTGCTGACTTTAATATTGATTATATTTTTAACAGGAATTTAAGAAAATATTACTGGAATTAAAAATATATATATATTAAACAAGAATTTTCTTTGCTCTGTCTAGCTTAAACTACTACTCAAGCTGCTTAAGTTCTTAAGTATTGTTTGTAATCACCAATAAATAAGTGCATTTGTAATTCATCAGTCATTATTAGCTTTTATTAAAAGAAGATTACGTTTTACAATGTAACTATAATCTCTTGAATTTGGTATCTTATTAATGAGTTTTAAAGATGTAAAACCTAACCTTTTTTAAAGCTCCATTGTCTTATGTTTTTAGAGGCTTTTCCGTAAACATATATCTTACATATAATAAACTTTTCAAATCTTGCAATTTGGCTTGATTAATTTTTCATACAGCTCCAC